GGTTTCCCCATGTCGGCCAGGATGGTCTCGATCTCTTGACCACATGATCCACCCACCTGGGCCTCCCAGAGTGCTGGGATTACAGGCGTGAGCCACGGCGCCTGGCCCCCTGGGCTGGTCTTGAGGTCCTGGGCTCAAGTAAGCCTACCTCTGAGCCTTCCAAATTGTTGGGCTTATAGGCGTGAGCCACTGCACGGTCTCAAATAATTATTTTAGGGTTGAGTTTTTACTGAATCTGGTGAGTTTGACTAATGTAAGACTTCCCTTTGGCCCTGGGCAAGTATAAAAGATAAATTGAGGCCGGGCGCGGTGGCTCATGCCTGCAATCCCAGCAGTTTGGGAGGCTGAGGTGGGCGGTTCACCTGAGGTCAGGAGTTCGAGACCAGCCTGATCAACATGGAGAACCCCTGTCTCTACTAAAAATACAAAATTAGCCGGGCATGTGGTACATGCCTGTAATCCCAGCTACTCGGGAGGCTGAGGCAGGAGAATCGCTTGAACCCAGGAGGAAGAGGTTGCTGTGAGCCGAAAGTGCGCCATTGCACTCCAGCCTGGGCAACAAAAGAGAAACTCTGTCTCAAAAAAAAAAATTTTTTTTTTAATTAAAATTAAAAAAAAAAAAGAAAGATAAAGCGAAGTCCATGTGTCAGGAGCAAGCACAGGACAAAGTCACACAGAGCGGTGTGAGAGGGAGGCTGGGAGGGCAGCCACAGCTGTGCGGGGTGGTCTGGAGAGGACATGGGGCAGCCACAGCTGTGCGGGGTGGTCTGGAGAGGACATGGGGCAGCCACAGCTGGGAGCGGGGGCAGGGGCTGGGGAGGAGAGGAGGAATGTGCAAGCTCAGCTGTGCAAGCTGGGGTCAATGGCTACATCAGAACCAGACCCCATTGCTGGTAGCTTCACCGTCTCGCTCTCATGGGGCCTCCCAGCTATCCCAAATCTCCAAGAAACAGACTCAGAGACCTGCGGTCAGAGGTCCAGCGAGGGGGAGAGCGGAAGTGAGCTCCAGGCCACGTACAACGGCAGTCCCGGTTCCCCGCCATCAGCACGACCTGTGTGAGAGCACAGGGTATCTGGGCAGAAGGAAAACTAGGGGAGCCTCATCCAGCGCTGGAGATGGAGAAGCTTTGGGCTTCTCGACGGCGAGGCACCCGGGGAACGGGGAGTCACTTAGAACCTCAAAGTAGCCTCGGGCGAGAACAAGCGAAGCAATTCCAAGCTCTACCAGGTCACGGAGGGCGCGAAACCCGCCCCGCGCTCCGGCCGGCCGGCAGGGGGCGCGCGCTCCCCGAACTCCCGCGCACCGCGGAGGAGGCGGCCCTGGCGCGGGGAAGCAGTGGGAAAATCGCAAGGAAGCCGGGTAAGGACCTTTCATTTTCAGCCCTGCTCTTTAAATACTAGACATACCGTCTGGCGCATGTCGAGGCGTGTATTATTTTGATCCAGTGCGCGTGCCGTATGTGACTTGGCTTGGCTTCCCCTGAAAGCAGCGGCTGTGGGGAGTTGATTCGGAAGTGAAGGGCCCTGGGCGACCCGGCGAGTAGAGGCAACACCAACACTCCTCCTTAGCGAGGGGTCTCCCCGCCGCGGTGGCTGCCCGGCCCCAAGGACAGGAGGGATTTGTGCACTGACTCCTGACCCCGTCCTCCAGCGCTGCTCTGAAGGGAGAGTCTGTGCAGTGGCACCTGCGCGAAGCTGGCCAAAGCCTGCCCAGACGGCTCACCTGTGCGGGATGGAACAAAAGGTGAGCCCAGGGGGCCTGATAAAATGACCTCAGGAACGCCTGAAGGCCGCGCCCCTCCTTTCAGGTCGGCCAGGAGCGCGCCGGTAAGAGCCTGGGGGCAAGGGGTAGAAAGACGCCCACCTCATCACAACCCAGAGCTCGGGACTCCTATACAGTCCCATAGGGAACAGGCGGCCGCCATTCCCCTCCCCCACGCTGGCGGGTAAGGCTAGAGAACGGTTTCAAGGAAGACGCCGCTCTCAGTTCTGGTCCTCCCCGCTTTGCAGTTTGTTTCGACGCCGGACCGCGTAAGAGACGATGATGTTGGGCACGGAAGGTGGAGAGGGATTCGTGGTGAAGGTCCGGGGCTTGCCCTGGTCTTGCTCGGCCGATGAAGTGCAGAGGTTTTTTTCTGGTGAGTTAGAACTAGGACGCGGGAGTTCGAGTAAATTCTGTATTAACGGTTGTTTTCTTTCCAGACTGCAAAATTCAAAATGGGGCTCAAGGTATTCGTTTCATCTACACCAGAGAAGGCAGACCAAGTGGCGAGGCTTTTGTTGAACTTGAATCAGAAGATGAAGTCAAATTGGCCCTGAAAAAAGACAGAGAAACTATGGGACACAGATATGTTGAAGGTTTGATTTACATTGCCCTAGTTACAGTAAATCAAAAGTGACTAATTCTAAGCACCTCTTTCAGTATTCAAGTCAAACAACGTTGAAATGGATTGGGTGTTGAAGCATACTGGTCCAAATAGTCCTGACACGGCCAATGATGGCTTTGTACGGCTTAGAGGACTTCCCTTTGGATGTAGCAAGGAAGAAATTGTTCAGTTCTTCTCAGGTATGTAGTCATGTTTGTTGCTGAGCAGTGAGCCCTACTGGGGTTATTTGTCCTTGGGTTGAAGGGTTGGAAATCGTGCCAAATGGGATAACATTGCCGGTGGACTTCCAGGGGAGGAGTACGGGGGAGGCCTTCGTGCAGTTTGCTTCACAGGAAATAGCTGAAAAGGCTCTAAAGAAACACAAGGAAAGAATAGGGCACAGGTGGGGATGGATGGTTGGTTGGATATGTCACTTCCCTACCCCTTCCTTATGAACAATGCTTTAGGTATATTGAAATCTTTAAGAGCAGTAGAGCTGAAGTTAGAACTCATTATGATCCACCACGAAAGCTTATGGCCATGCAGCGGCCAGGTCCTTATGACAGACCTGGGGCTGGTAGAGGGTATAACAGCATTGGCAGAGGAGCTGGCTTTGAGAGGATGAGGCGTGGTGCTTATGGTGGAGGTACGTGAGGATTCGTAAGGTTCGGCAAGTCGTTTTATTTGATTGATTGTACTTTGTCTTTCAGGCTATGGAGGCTATGATGATTACAATGGCTATAATGATGGCTATGGATTTGGGTCAGATAGATTTGGAAGAGGTAAGGTAAGAATTGAATTTCTCAGTTGAAGGGTTGAAGGATGCTTACACTCTTGTCCATCTAGACCTCAATTACTGTTTTTCAGGAATGTCTGATCACAGATACGGGGATGGTGGCTCTACTTTCCAGAGCACAACAGGACACTGTGTACACATGCGGGGATTACCTTACAGAGCTACTGAGAATGACATTTATAATGTAAGTGTGAGATGAACTCACAAGTCAATATTGGTTGAATTCTTTGAAATGCCTTGTGTTGTAGTTTTTTTCACCGCTCAACCCTGTGAGAGTACACATTGAAATTGGTCCTGATGGCAGAGTAACTGGTGAAGCAGATGTCGAGTTCGCAACTCATGAAGATGCTGTGGCAGCTATGTCAAAAGACAAAGCAAATATGCGTAAGTGTGATTGAGCATTTGTGGGCTCTTAAAACATTTTCAAACTTTTTTTTTCTCATTTCAGAACACAGATATGTAGAACTCTTCTTGAATTCTACAGCAGGAGCAAGCGGTGGTGCTTACGGTAGCCAAATGCTAGGAGGCATGGGTTTGTGTGCTAACCTTGTATGCCTTTTCTCTCATTTCAGAACACAGATATGTAGAACTCTTCTTGAATTCTACAGCAGGAGCAAGCGGTGGTGCTTATGGTAGCCAAATGATGGGAGGCATGGGCTTGTGTAAATATCGTTAGTTTTTTTAAAAACCAAAAAAAAAGGTTCTAATGTTTTCTTAACTTAACAGCAAACCAGTCCAGCTACGGGGGCCCAGCCAGCCAGCAGCTGAGTGGGGGTTACGGAGGCGGCTACGGTGGCCAGAGCAGCATGAGTGGATACGGTAAAGCCTGTTTGTTACTGTACTTAGAGTAATTATAGTCTTACCCTACAAAATCCTTTTGCAGACCAAGTTTTACAGGAAAACTCCAGTGATTTTCAATCAAACATTGCATAGGTAAATATTTTCTCAAAAAATATAAATTCCCAACTCCTAACTTGTCAAATTGATCTCTTTGCAGGTAACCAAGGAGCAGTGAACAGCAGCTACTACAGTAGTGGAAGCCGTGCATCTATGGGCGTGAACGGAATGGGAGGGTTGTCTAGCATGTCCAGTATGAGTGGTGGATGGGGAATGTAATTGATCGATCCTGATCACTGACTCTTGGTCAACCTTTTTTTTTTTTTTTTTTTTTTCTTTAAGAAAACTTCAGTTTAACAGTTTCTGCAATACAAGCTTGTGATTTATGCTTACTCTAAGTGGAAATCAGGATTGTTATGAAGACTTAAGGCCCAGTATTTTTGAATACAATACTCATCTAGGATGTAACAGTGAAGCTGAGTAAACTATAACTGTTAAACTTAAGTTCCAGCTTTTCTCAAGTTAGTTATAGGATGTACTTAAGCAGTAAGCGTATTTAGGTAAAAGCAGTTGAATTATGTTAAATGTTGCCCTTTGCCACGTTAAATTGAACACTGTTTTGGATGCATGTTGAAAGACATGCTTTTATTTTTTTGTAAAACAATATAGGAGCTGTGTCTACTATTAAAAGTGAAACATTTTGGCATGTTTGTTAATTCTAGTTTCATTTAATAACCTGTAAGGCACGTAAGTTTAAGCTTTTTTTTTTTTTAAGTTAATGGGAAAAATTTGAGACGCAATACCAATACTTAGGATTTTGGTCTTGGTGTTTGTATGAAATTCTGAGGCCTTGATTTAAATCTTTCATTGTATTGTGATTTCCTTTTAGGTATATTGCGCTAAGTGAAACTTGTCAAATAAATCCTCCTTTTAAAAACTGCACTCTGTCTTGTCTGTGCTTCAGTGTCATGTGG